AAACCAACTTCTCACCTTGCAACAGCCTCCCAGGTGGGAAGGCTGAGTATTCTGGCCCTTAACCAGTTAGAACTCCCCAGTTATCTGTCCTGCTGATGGGGTTGAAATCTACATTCCTGACCCTGGCCCACCAAAGCCCCTCCCTTAGCTCCCATCTCCCTCCTCTCTCCCTGTCTTCTCCTCTGCTCCAGACACTCTGGCTTCATTTCTGCGTTTTTTGTACCCCATAAGCTCCTTCCCACCCCGGGGCCTTTGCCTTTGCTGTTCCCCCTGCGGGGAATGCCGGATCTCTGCTCAGATATCCTCTTCTCAGATCAGCAAGCTAAAGCAGCCACCTGTGTCTGCCTAACCCACCACCGTAGTTTAACTTTCTGCCTAGTCTTTATCACTAGCTGATATTTCTCAGGATCCTTTAGTTACTTCTTTTTCGTCTTCCCCTCCTAGAATGTAAACTCTTCCCCTCCTAGAAGGTAAACAAAAGACCTGTTCTGTTTTGTTCTTCGGCCCATCCCAAGCCTAGCGTAGTGCCTGGTATGTGGTGGTGTCCAAACCCAAGCGTGGAGTGAATGAGGGATGAATCCATGAGAGAGTGAGCGGCTCCAGTGGGTATGCGCGAGTGTCTCACTCGGTGTAGATGTGTGTGTTGTGTGTGTTGTGTGTGTGCGCACGCTGGGGAGGCCAGACAAGTGTGGACCAGTGATTGGGGCACCTCTTCCCTGCAAAGAGGCCAGGGGAAGACAGTGCGTGTGGGGTCTTCTACCAGGGAGGATGGCTTGCTGGTGTGTCCCCCCCAGGGGAGGACTACCAACGAAGGGGACCCGGGAGATGGCGGGTGGGGGCCCCCGGGAGGACAGTGGGCGAGGGAGGGGGTCCTTGCCAGGCCTGGGGCGGCCGGGGGCGGTCCTGGGCTCCCCTCCGTCCCGCCTCCAGGCCTCGGGGCCTGGCTGGCCGACGTGGCGTTGGCGGCGCTGCGCGCGGGAGGGCAGGGCAGGAGGGACAGAGGCGGGGGCGGGCCGGAAAGTTTGTCCGGCGGCAGCGGCGTTGGGGACTCCGGCGGGGGATGCGCGCCCGGCCCCTCAGCGCCCCCAGCACGCCGCCGAGTCCCGCTCGCCATGGGTAAGTCCCGATCGGGCGCTGCCTGCTGGAAGCCCGACCCCTTCCCAGGGTGTAGACACCGCCCCCACGCTCCCCTAAGAGTGCGCGCCCCCTGGCTCCCCCAGGGCCGCCCCGGCCGGATACCGCCTCTCGGGTGGCCAGCCCGAGACTGCAGGCCTGCGGCGGGGGCTGGGACGGGGCTCGGTCGCGCTTCCTTCCATCTTCCTTTCTGCCCCGGAAAAGTGGCCCCTCACTTGCTGCAGCGCCCACTCGGGCCCAGGCACTCTCCCGGGCGCCCTGATCCGACAGCCCCAGGCAAGTGCAGCTGTTCCTGGTCTGCAGATGAAGAAATGGAGGCTCCGAAAGAAGCAAAGCAGTTCATCGATTCGCTGAGCGCGGTTGTGCCCCAGGCGCTGTTGTGGGCCTGGGGACGCTGTCGCGAACGAAACTGCGAACAAAACAGACGAACCCCCTCCTCTGGACGTGATTCTGCAGAGAGGGGACAGAGAAGGAGATTCTAACACAGCATTGGGGTGGGACGCGTGGGGAATGGCTTTGTTGCCACTCGGGACTAGGGCTCTATTTTTCTCTCTGCATTCAGAAGCCTCGAAGGATCAGTCGTTGATTCTTGAGTGAGCACCTACTACGTGCCAGACATTGATATAGGGGTTAGAGCTTCAGCAATGAACAAAATAGACAATAAACCTCTCTCTCATGGAGGTGGCATTCTGATTGAGCAGCTGGGTAAACACGTTTATGAATAACTTCAGAGAGAGATAAGGTGTTGTGGAACCCATAAAATGGGGTGGCGTGAAGGCCAAGGGCGTGGGTTCCTTGGGTAGGTGGTCAGGGTGGGTTTTCTGGAGTAGGACGTTTTGGAGCTGAGAACTTCCTCAGAAGCGGGTCTTGCTGAGATCTGGAGAAAGAGCTTCCAGGTGGCAGCAACAGTGCAAAGGCCCTCAGGCAGGAATGAGTTTGTGTGGCCCAGGCCAGGATGGCCAGAGCACAGCGGGCAGGGCACTGAGGTCAAAGGGATGGCAGAGAGGTGTGCAGGGCTTTGTAAGCCGTGGTGAGAAGTTCAGATTTTATTGCAAATGCCACGGCAAGCTGGAGAAGGGTTTTAAGCTGGAGCGGGGCCGTGACCTGAATTATCTTTTCTTTTTTTTTTCTTTTTTTTGAGATGATCACTCTGTCGCCAGGCTGGAGTGCAGTGGCGTGATCCCGCTCACTGCAACCTCCAGCTCCCTGGTTCAAGCAATTCTCCTGCCTCAGCCTCCCAAGTAGCTGGGATTACAGGCATACACCACCACGCCCAGCTAATTTTTGTATTTTTAGTAGAGAGTGGGTTTCACCATGTTGGCCAGGATGTCTTGATCTCCTGACCTCGTGATCCGGCTGCCTCGGCTTGGGATTACAGGCGTGAGCCTCCGCGCCCGGCCCTGAATTAACTTCTCAAAGTTTGCTCTGAGTCGTTCTGTGGAGAATCACAGTCGCTAACACTGGCTATGATGTAGGTAAGCATAGAAGGTAGGCATTAATATCCCATTTGTAGATGGGGAAGCCCAGAGAGGTGAGGTGAGTTCCCCAAGGTCACACAGCTATGGAGAGGAGAAGCTGGGAAGGAGCCCCAGCATTCTGACTCCAGTCTGCATTCCTAACCACTGCACCACGTGGCCTGTCATGGTGGATTAATGGTAAAACTGGTGACCAGTTCCGGCTCTGACAGGAGAGTCCATCCTCTTAACCCCCACAGCACAGTGCCCCAGAGCCTGAGAAAAAAATGAGGCCCAGAGAGGTCAAGGTCTTCTTAAGGACACTCAGCTTAGCCCTAGCCCCTTGTTCCTGCACCTCCTATTCCTGCTAAATCAACCCAACAGCCATTTGCTGAGTGCCTTCTATGGGCAGAGCGAGGGCTGGGTGTTAGTGCTGGGGGAGGCATAAGTCATGGCTGCGGGTCTCTGTCCTCCCCAGAATTCTTACACAGCAGGGACCAGGGATTGGGCTCTCTTTATAGCCTCTGGGGGCAGAACTGGGTTCTAGACCCAATTCCTCTCACTTTGTTCCACCATTCCACTTTGACCTGGGAGAGTCTGCCAACTTCTCTGGTCACTATCAAATACCCTTATCACAGGGTAGCCATGAGAATGATGTGAAAAAATGAATTACAGTGCTCGGCTCATCACCTATATCTGGTAAATGGTGAGTGAATGTGAGTTTTTATTTTATATTGCACCCAATATTGGGATTCTGGAGTCAGACTGCCCGAGTTCAAGTTCCTGCTATGTGACTTACAAACTGTGCCACCTTGGGGAAATGTCTTCACCTCTCAGTGTGGTGGTTATTTCTGTAAAATGGGAATGACAATAGTGATTGTCATAGGATTGTCTAGGGATTAAGCCAGCTGGTACAGATACTGCCCCTTAGGAGAGTGGCTGGCTATAGTGGGTACTCCAAGTATCAGCTGTGGCTGCAATTGCTGGGACATTTGGAAGCCGGCCATCTGCAAGAGGATATTCATACAGTTCAATTTCACATCTGGCTTCTCCCTGGAGCTTCAGGGAAAGCCACAGCAGGTCTCTGGTGCAGGAGGGACCCAGTGCTCTGTGACCTCTGGTTGAGACACTACTCTAGTGTCACCAACGGGAGGCCTAGGACTTGCAGCTGGAGATACTTGCATCCCAAACCAGGGTTCTCCCCCCTCCCCCTGCCCCCTGACCCTGTCCCGGGGAAGCTGTGCCCTCCACAGCGAGGGGCTTAGAGGATTAAGGGATTTCCTCCAGTGTGGGACATCTTCACTACAGCCTATGTTAGGCAGGTTATTAATAGAAAGGATGCACACTTGCTAAACTTAGGTCAAGCCGTCTTAATGTGTTCTCCTTAATTTTCTTTCTTTTCTTTTTTTCTCTTTCTTTCTTTCTGTCTTCTTTCTTTCTTTTTTTTTTTTTTTTTTTTTTGACAAAGTCTGGCTCTGTCATCTAGGCTAGAGTGCAGTGGTACAGTCTCGGCTCACTGCAACCTCTGCCTCCCAGGCTCAAGCCATCCTCCCACCTCAGCCTCCCAAGTAGCTGGAATTACAGGTGCACACCACTATTCCTGGCTCATTTTTGTATTTTTTGGTAGAGATGGGGTTTCACCGTGTTACCCAGGCTGATCTTGAACTCATGAACTCAAGTGATCCACTTGCCTTAGCCTCCCAAAGTATTGGGATTATAGGCATGAGCCACCGAGCCCAGCCTAAGACATCTTAATTTGAGGACGAGGCTTTGCTCTGCTTCCTGTCCATGGCCACTTCCAGGCCCTGGACCTTTCAGATGTTCATGAGCCAAGATCCTTTCTTTCTGGATTTCCTACATCCCCACAGTTCATTTGGTTTTTCATTCATTCACTCAATCATTCATTTGTTTAACAAATATTATTGATTGAGTGCTGAGTAACTGTCCTTGGCCTCAGGGAGACAGCTGAGAAGAAACAAACCACTCCTGTTCCCTTGAGGCTGACTTTCAGGTCAGGGAGACCAATAAATATGTAAAATATGTAGTTATTTTGGAAGATGAGAAGTGCCACGCAGAAAAAACAAGTGGAGAAGGGAATACAAAGTGCTAGATGCTACAGGGAGGTTGAATTTTAGGTAGAAGGCCAGGGACAGCCTCACCGAGAAGGGGATGTTTCAGCAAAGATCAGAAGGGAGGAAGGAAGGAACTGTTGGCATGGAGGGACAGGACTTCCCAGGCAGAGAGGCTGGCAGGTACCAAGCTTTGAGTTGGGACGTGCTTGGAGTGAGAGTAGCAGCAAGGAACCAGTGTGACTGGAGCCCAGTGAGAGGGGGCAGATCCTGCAGAGTCTTGAAGGCCACGGTGAGGACGTTGGCTTTTCTTAGACTGAAATAGGAGCCTTGGAGGGCTCCTAGTGGAAGAGTGACGAGGCCTGACTTAGGTTTTCCCAGAATCCTTCTGGCTGCTGTGTAGAATTAGTTTAGGTTCAGAGGTATCTGACACAGCCCTAGAAATGTCATGAGGTGAAATAGCCCTGGTCCTCTACCCAGTCATTTGTTCATTCAGCAGAAACTTCACTGGGTTCCTCTTGGGTGTCAGGGCAGGGCTGGGGCCCCGGAGGCTCAGGACGAGTCAGTCTCTATCCCTGCCCTCCTTAGTTGAATATGGAAGACTCATAAAGGAACTTGCAGTGTGAAGGAAAAAGAGTACAGTGGAGAGTTGAGGAAGATGCATGGGAATTGGTCAGGAACTCCCTCAAACTTTTCCACTGAAAGGCACTAAGCAAACATCACTGTCTGCTGATAGGAAGGGTACTTGGGTACTGAGATTAAAAAAAAAATGACAGGCCAACCTTCAGAAAATCCAGAAATTGGCAATGAGTATTTATGGGTCACTGAAGTCTATGGCTTCAGGTGCAGTTGGATCTAGGGGCTCATACAGTGTTGTCAGGAATCCTTCATTGGGGAAGATGGCCCCCAGTGGCTCCAGGCAAGTAAAACACCAGCTTGGCACCCCTGGTGAGCAAACACACCCGGTCCGACTCTCACTGGCCCAGGTTCACCCACGTGGTATTCACCTCTGCCTAGGGCCCAGGAATTTGCTGATTGATTGGATCTGGATCATGGACACCACCCTGGGGCTGGGCACTGAGGGTGGAGGTGGGGGCAGTCATCTCCACCCAAACCAGGAGACTGTGAGACAAGGAAAAGGGGCGGCTCCCTGCAACGGAAGATGAGGAGCGGATGCCAAATAACAGATGTGTATACCTGGAGGCTCCTTGGGGAGGTGGCACAGGACCTGGGACTGAAGAGGGAGAGTAGAGGAACAAGGGGACCCTTTCCTTGGGGAACAAGGACAGTGCACGTAGGAGGCCCAGCACGTGCAGTGGTGGAGCGGCATGAAAGCATACAGTATGTGCCGGGAACAAACATGTTGGCAAGGTCTAACTCTGTCCCTCTCACTTTTGTTTTTTAGGCCACTCCCCACCTGTCCTGCCTTTGTGTGCCTCTGTGTCTTTGCTGGGTGGCCTGACCTTTGGTTATGAACTGGCAGTCATATCAGGTGCCCTGCTGCCACTGCAGCTTGACTTTGGGCTAAGCTGCTTGGAGCAGGAGTTCCTGGTGGGCAGCCTGCTCCTGGGGGCTCTCCTCGCCTCCCTGGTTGGTGGCTTCCTCATTGACTGCTATGGCAGGAAGCAAGCCATCCTCGGGAGCAACTTGGTGCTGCTGGCAGGCAGCCTGACCCTGGGCCTGGCTGGTTCCCTGGCCTGGCTGGTCCTGGGCCGCGCTGTGGTTGGCTTCGCCATTTCCCTCTCCTCCATGGCTTGCTGTATCTACGTGTCAGAGCTGGTGGGGCCACGGCAGCGGGGAGTGCTGGTGTCCCTCTATGAGGCAGGCATCACCGTGGGCATCCTGCTCTCCTATGCCCTCAACTATGCACTGGCTGGTACCCCCTGGGGATGGAGGCACATGTTCGGCTGGGCCACTGCACCTGCTGTCCTGCAATCCCTCAGCCTCCTCTTCCTCCCTGCTGGTACAGATGAGACTGCAACACACAAGGACCTCATCCCACTCCAGGGAGGTGAGGCCCCCAAGCTGGGCCCGGGGAGGCCACGGTACTCCTTTCTGGACCTCTTCAGGGCACGCGATAACATGCGAGGCCGGACCACAGTGGGCCTGGGGCTGGTGCTCTTCCAGCAACTAACAGGGCAGCCCAACGTGCTGTGCTATGCCTCCACCATCTTCAGCTCCGTTGGTTTCCATGGGGGATCCTCAGCCGTGCTGGCCTCTGTGGGGCTTGGCGCAGTGAAGGTGGCAGCTACCCTGACCGCCATGGGGCTGGTGGACCGTGCAGGCCGCAGGGCTCTGTTGCTAGCTGGCTGTGCCCTCATGGCCCTGTCCGTCAGTGGCATAGGCCTCGTCAGCTTTGCCGTGCCCATGGACTCAGGCCCAAGCTGTCTGGCTGTGCCCAATGCCACCGGGCAGACAGGCCTCCCTGGAGACTCTGGCCTGCTGCAGGACTCCTCTCTACCTCCCATTCCAAGGACCAATGAGGACCAAAGGGAGCCAATCTTGTCCACTGCTAAGAAAACCAAGCCCCATCCCAGATCTGGAGACCCCTCAGCCCCTCCTCGGCTGGCCCTGAGCTCTGCCCTCCCTGGGCCCCCTCTGCCCGCTCGGGGGCATGCACTGCTGCGCTGGACCGCACTGCTGTGCCTGATGGTCTTTGTCAGTGCCTTCTCCTTTGGGTTTGGGCCAGGTAAGTGGAGTTTTCTTGCAGGTGACTCTGGAAGCCCAGGAGCCCTCCTGCTCTCCCACCCTAGTGACCTGGCTTGTCCTCAGCGAGATCTACCCTGTGGAGATACGAGGAAGAGCCTTCGCCTTCTGCAACAGCTTCAACTGGGCGGCCAACCTCTTCATCAGCCTCTCCTTCCTCGATCTCATTGGTGAGTCCTTCCCAGACAAGTCCGTTTTTTTTCTGGGCCTACACTCCCGCCCTCCTGTTTCCAGGCACCATCGGCTTGTCCTGGACCTTCCTGCTCTACGGACTGACCGCTGTCCTCGGCCTGGGCTTCATCTATTTATTTGTTCCTGAAACAAAAGGCCAGTCGTTGGCAGAGATAGACCAGCAGTTCCAGAAGAGACGGTAGGAAGCTGACAGGGTGGGTCTGGGGGAAGCCCCCTGATCCCACGCATTCTTTGTCTGACAGGTTCACCCTGAGCTTTGGCCACAGGCAGAACTCCACTGGCATCCCGTACAGCCGCATCGAGATCTCTGCGGCCTCCTGAGGAATCCGTCTGCCTGGAAATTCTGGAACTGTGGCTTTGGCAGACCATCTCCAGCATCCTGCTTCCTAGGCCCCAGAGCACAAGTTCCAGCTGGTCTTTTGGGAGTGGCCCCTGCCCCCAAAGGTGGTCTGCTTTTGCTGGGGTAAAAAGGATGAAAGTCTGAGAATGCCCAACTCTTCATTTTGAGTCTCAGGCCCTGAAGGTTCCTGAGGATCTAGCTTCATGCCTCAGTTTCCCCATTGACTTGCACATCTCTGCAGTATTTATAAGAAGAATATTCTATGAAGTCTTTGTTGCACCATGGACTTTTCTCAAAGAATCTCAAGGGTACCAATCCTGGCAGGAAGTCTCTCCCGATATCACCCCTAAATCCAAATGAGGATATCATCTTTTCTAATCTCTTTTTTCAACTGGCTGGGACATTTTCGGAAGGGGGAAGTCTCTTTTTTTACTCTTATCATTTTTTTTTTTTGAGGTGGAGTCTCATTCTGTTGCCCAGGCTGGCCTGATCTTGGCTCACTGCAACCTCCACCTCCTGAGTTCAAGCGATTCTTGTGCCTCAGCCTCCTAAGCAGCTGGGACTACAGGCGCATGCAACCATACCCAGCTAATTTATTTTTAGCAGAGATGGGGTTTCACTGTGTTGGCCAGGCTGGTCGTGAACTCCTGAGCTCAAGTGATCCACCCACCTCAGCCTCCCAGAGTGCTAGGATTACAGGCCTTTTGACTCTTTTATCTGAGTTTTATTGACCCCTCTAATTCTCTTACCCAGAATATTTATCCTTCACCAGCAACTCTGACTCTTTGACGGGAGGCCTCAGTTCTAGTCCTTGGTCTGCTGGTGTCATTGCTGTAGGAATGACCACGGGCCTCAGTTTCCCCATTTGTATAATGGGAAGCCTGTACCAGGTCATTCTTAAGATTTCTCCTGACTCCAGTGAGCTGGAATTCTAAATGCTGGTCTAGGAGCTGTCTCCAGGATGGTGCAGGATGGCTTTGCGGAAAGGAGATGGGTTTGGAGGCCAACAAACCTGCTTGTCAATATTGCCTTTGCCTCTTGGCAGCCCTTGAACTTGAGTAAATAACAACTCCCTGAACCTCAGTTTCCTCATCTGCAGAATGGGGATAATTATGTCCCAGGGGTATATTTAGACCCTGTTTCCTTTCAGGAGGGTCCCCAGCTGGTCCAGGGCCTGGGAAATTTCTACTTATCCTCATTACCCAGGTCCCTCCTTTGGACCCTGTAAAGGGTCAGGGTGAATCAGATGGGGGACTGAGCAAGTAGCTATGACTGCAGATCATGTAAGGAAGGGACTGACAAGAAGCTCCCAGATGCTGGGGAGAATGAAGAGCTAAAATAGATCCTAGGTGCTGGATGCTTTGTCATCCATGCGTGCACATATGGGTGCTGGCAGAGCCCCCAAGGACTCTGGCCTCTCGAGTTCTCCTATCTTCTCCATTCTAGATGCTTCCCTTGTATCCAGTGATGTGCTGGAGCTGGCTTTGCCAAGCTTGTGAGAGCTGGTTGCTACATTTTCAGGATTTTTACAAGTTGGTAAACACAGCCATTATAAAAAATTAAATGATTTAAATTTATAATTAAGTAAATTACATTAAAACAAAAAAATTATACTCAAAATTCATTACTTAATTTTACTACCTGTTACTATTATCTGTGCTTTTGAGGCTATTTCTACATAGTAACTCTTATGGAGACCTAGGGGAGACACCGCGCATCTCTTCCTGATTCCCCACTCAATGACATCATGTTAGTCTTTGGTTGCTTAACTGGCTGTGGGGAGTGTTTTTGTATCACAAAGATTAGAGAGGACTACACATCAGGGCTTGATTTATTGTTTGTTGATTTTCTAGACTTCAGAACATGCTGGATAAAATGTCAGTAATGCAAATTAAACTTTAAAGTATGTCTTGTTTGTAGCCAATACATGGTGTATAGCACCAAAAAATGGAGGGATTATTCTTCCAGTAGTTGAACACTGTCATCCGTTTCAGCTGACAGCTGCTCAAATCATTTAAGAAGGAGTTCTGACATTCATTTTCATTGTTTTACTTTTGTCTTCCTCACTAGTGTAAACAAAAATTTCAACCAGCATTCATGCCGAACCTATACCCATTCTTCAGTGCCTAGCTGTACAGTTATCAGGGATTTTTATTTGTAGTCTAATTTTGTCAAATCATGGCCAAATCGCAGTGATAGTTGACTTTGGATACAAGGTTTGGCAAAAAAAAAAATATTAACAAAATATTCTGTAAGAATCAATTGTCTATATGGAATTTAGGATAAAGAATATTTACAATAAAGAATATTTACAATAAAGAGTTTATTATTATTTGTAAGTTGTGTGCAACAAACATACCCTTTATCTCTGTAAAATTTATACACACAAAAATTAACAAAAGATTCTGTAAGAATTAATTGGCTATATGGAATTTAGGATAGAATATTTACAATAAAGAGTATTTACAATAAAGAGTTTGTTATTATTTGTAAATTGTGTGCAACAAACATATCTTTTATCATAGT